CATTGGACGCCTCGGGTCACATCGGATTATTCATTAGCAAATTCTTTCCACCTTCTATCTAAGTAGTGAAAGGTGACGCCAGAATCGCGTGTGCCACTCCTCTAAAGGGACCCTGATAACACCCAGTCCAGGCTCTACAACTTCTGCCTAGTCACTTGCTTCCTAGCAGTAGAAAGTTTCCAAAGGTTGCCTTAAGTCCTCCCTACCCCTAAGCCTAAAGATCAGAGCTCCAGGTCCCACCACCTAGCAGGAATCTGAGCATTTTGGAAGTTTCTGGTGTAGAGGGAAGAACCGAAGGGGTGGTAGCGGGGAACCGCGCAGAGTAACCCCCCTGCACTACGTAAGGAAAGCCCTGGCTGCAGGAGGGAGCGAGCCTGACATTGAGACGTTCCAGGGGGAGGGTGAGTTGCTGTCCTGGAGTCGCCAGGAACAGCAGCGACAGTTCCAAGAAGCGAGAGAGGAAGGTGGCCGAGATAAAGAGAACACTTCGGGAATAAGAATATTAAAAAGCGGCAGGACCCAGAGCATTAGCAAACGGCAGAGCACATGTAGTAATTTGTTAACACGAAACGGCAGCCTTCCAACTTTTGCACTGAAACACGGGGATTTACCCTTTGGGGGATTAAAAATGTTGATACGCAAAGCCAAAGGCTAATGAATAGGATTCAGTGGCTTGCTGGCAATATTTAAATATTTCTGTCCGGGAGCGCAAACTCTTCTGCAGTTATTTAGAAAAGTAGGGAGTTAAACCAAACTATAATACTCTCCCGTGCGTCTCCACTTTCCCCAGCCCGAAAAGGAGCTACCAGCGCTGTACTGCCCCTTTAAGACCTGCTGGCTCTCGGGCTCTACAAAAGGGAGTGACCTCTGGGCTTTGACAGCTCTCCTAATAACTACCACGGCGCAGGCCCCGCCCACCTAGCTACCAGCAGCGCCGATTGGCCGGCGGGCCGGTATCCCGCGCTGTGATTGGCCCGTCGCTTCCCCTGAGCGAACCTTTAGAACTCTGAGACAATATTCTGTTACATTGTAGCAAAATGGCGACTGTCATTCACAACCCCCTGAAAGCGTAAGTAAGACTAAAAAATGTACATATTCCGCGGCCTCACCCCTTCACTCTCTGACTCTGGCAGGCTCGGGGACCAGTTCTACAAGGAAGCCATTGAGCACTGCCGGAGTTACAACTCACGGCTGTGTGCAGAGCGCAGCGTGCGTCTTCCCTTCCTGGACTCACAGACTGGGGTGGCCCAGAACAACTGCTACATCTGGATGGAGAAGAGGCACCGAGGCCCAGGTGAGCTGCGCCACTCCTGGGACATGCGCATGGCCTTTAATCTTTATATTGTCTCTGTCCACAGGCCTTGCCCCGGGCCAGCTGTATACATACCCTGCCCGCTGCTGGCGCAAGAAGAGACGATTGCACCCACCTGAAGATCCAAAACTGCGGCTGCTGGAGATAAAACCTGGTCAGTGCCCTCTGGAGCTTGGCTGGGTCTGTGCCTGACCTGCCTTTCTATCTTTGTTTTTCAGAAGTGGAGCTTCCCCTGAAGAAGGATGGGTTCACCTCAGAGAGCACCACGCTGGAAGCCTTGCTCCGTGGCGAGGGGGTTGAGAAGAAGGTGGATGCCAGGGAGGAGGAAAGCATCCAGGAAATACAGGTATTCCCACACCTGCTGGGGACCCCACAGAGCTCACCTTTTCTATTTTTTTTTTTCATTTCAGAGGGTTTTGGAAAATGATGAAAATGTAGAAGAAGGGAATGAAGAAGAGGATTTGGAAGAGGATATTCCCAAGCGAAAGAACAGGACTAGAGGACGGGTAAGTTGGGGATGACATGAGCGAGGAAAGAGAACAAGCATCCTGTACCCCAATGTCTCCCCAGGCTCGCGGCTCTGCAGGGGGCAGGAGGAGGCACGACGCCGCCTCTCAGGAAGACCACGACAAACCTTACGTCTGTGACAGTAAGTATGGGCCGGTCCCACCTTCCTTCCTCATCTCTCCCTTTTTTCCTCTTTTCCTCTCTAGTCTGTGGCAAGCGCTACAAGAACCGACCGGGGCTCAGCTACCACTATGCTCACACTCACCTGGCCAGCGAGGAGGGGGATGAAGCTCAAGACCAGGAGACTCGGTCCCCACCCAACCACAGAAATGAGAACCACAGGCGTGAGTGCCTACTTGTTAGGTTGGGGCAGTGACTGAAATTGGAATGTTTTAAATGTTCCCACAGCCCAGAAAGGACCGGATGGAACAGTCATTCCCAATAACTACTGTGACTTCTGCTTGGGGGGCTCCAACATGAACAAGAAGAGTGGGCGGCCTGAAGAGCTGGTGTCCTGCGCAGACTGTGGACGCTCTGGTGAGTGTGGCCCCTTCCCACACCGGGTGCCCGCCCTAATGCTGTTGTTTCTGGCTTCCTCCAGGTCACCCAACCTGCCTGCAGTTTACCCTGAACATGACCGAGGCTGTCAAGACCTACAAGTGGCAGTGCATAGAGTGCAAATCCTGTATCCTCTGTGGGACCTCAGAGAATGATGTGAGTTTGGGGCTTTCCCTGTGGGAGGGAGATCCTCCTCTGTGCTTACTCTGTGTTCCACCAGGACCAGCTACTCTTCTGCGATGACTGTGACCGAGGCTATCACATGTACTGTTTAAATCCCCCGGTGGCTGAGCCCCCAGAAGGTAATGATGATGAAGTCAACAATAAGAACAGCGGCTGCTACTAAAGCCGTCTCATTTCTTGCAGGAAGCTGGAGCTGCCACTTATGCTGGGAACTGCTCAAAGAGAAAGCCTCAGCCTTTGGCTGCCAGGCCTAGGGCCCCAGGTCACAGAATGTGACTCGCTGCTGGAGATCCTAAAGCAGAGCCCAGTTCAAACCAGAACGCGCCCTCCTCCCACATATCCAGCCAGACCAACTGCAAGGAAAAGAAATAGTCCCAGAGGGGCAGGGACACATGGAACGAAGAGGGTGAGGCATCTCCTGACCTCCCCCGATATGTACGGAACTTCAGCCAGCACCTCCTTGTCTCTACCGGAAGGAAGTTGCACTTTGGGAGAACACCTCCGGCCCCAGCCCTGTGGAACCCCTCTCACTTTTACCCTAGCACCGAGGCCCTCTCATTGGTTCCCATTTTAAGGGAAGCCATTTCCTGACCACTCATCCATTACTTGTGTGTAGTGTGGTGTTTTTTTATCTATTGTGTTCCAAGAAATCTTGGCACAGCCCCCGTGCCCCCAGCTTAGGGTCTGCATCCTGAAATTCTCACCTGAGGAACAAAGGGCTGTGGAGAAGTTGTCGTTTATGGCAAGCCTCACTGGAAACTTCTAGACTTGGGGTCTTGAAACCCTTTCTTGTTCCTTGGTGTCTGTGGAGACAAAGAGTTGCCTTCTAGAACCCCAGCAGTGGCATCCACAGCCAGCCTGGTCTTGAGCCACTGCTTAAAGTTACTAGATGGGGGCGGGGAGGGAGGGAGACGCGCAGAGACATGGGAGGAAACATTGTGGAAATGGTGCCAAGGCCCCGCCATAGCCAGTCAGTACTTGTTATCCATCGGGAGAGACTTTGCAAGAGGCCAGGCTGGTTCCTTGACCTTCAGAGCTGGGGCATCCTTTAGGTGAGACCAGTCATGGCCTATGGACAGAGGAAGACGGTCAAGCCTCTGCCTCTCAGCCCACCTGGTTCTGGAGACCTGGTTCAGCTTCTCCTGGTGGGACTGAAGAACCAGGAAGGGGAGCGAAGGCTGCCCAATCATGTGTCCGAATGCTGGATACAGGGGGCTGCAGCTTTGAGAAACCTTCAGTATTGATGCGACGCTCTGAATTCCTTTTTCCAAGTAATTTCTTCCTTCCACGTAGTGTTTGTTCGCTATTGTCTACTGAGACCTGACTGGGAATTTTAGGATGGGGGAGAGAAGATTGTTATCTAAACAAATAATTAGGGTGACATGGTCATTATTCACGACCAGGGTGGCCACATTTTAGAACTCTCAGTGCGGGGGCTGCTCTTGTCTCCTAAGCTCCCCAAACATGCAGGACTCTTGTTTTCAAAAAAAAATGTGTCTAGAAGAAAGAGGTGGGGAGGCTGAGCTTCCGAGAACTCTGTGTGTTGGAAGATAGCCCCGAGGGCTGGAGCGGATTGGGCTGACTTTGAATCGCAGCAGCAGCACAATAACTGACATATTTCTGGAAAAATCATTTGCCCAAAGGGCAGGTCTCGGTGAGCGGAACCCTCGCGCATGCTTGGCTTCTCTGAAATCAGCTCCATCTCTGTGGTCTGGCTGCTCACAACAAAGGCCCAGGTTATTTTTAGTTCTTCAGCTCCTGAGGACGCTCCCGGAGACTCGGGCTAGTTGGGCCACCTCTGCCCGGCCGCAGTATTTGTGCTGTCCCTCGGCAGGAGTGCTCCTCTCTAGGCTAATTGCTCTTGGCCAGTGGACCCAGGGCAGCCTGGCATGAAACCAAGCAGTGTGGGTCTCCCCCACGCTTCAGCAGAGTGACCTGTGGCAAGCGATGGGGGTCACTCTCCTGCAGGGGCCTGTGGCCTCAGAGGGAATCACACACATACATAATGGTCTCATTTAAAGGGCCCCCGACCGGATGGAATTTTCATCTTCCTCATAAGTAATTTCCTTCCGCCTGCTGGTCGGTGAGCTTGTCTGAATCCTGAAGGCCCAGGGAGGGATAGGGAGGGTGACATTCCATCAGAGGGGCACATTTTTTCTCCTGACTACTCCAGCTCTCTCTCTTCCCACAAAACCCAAAGCAGGCTGTCTCCAAAGGCTAATAATTGGTTTTGAGCGTCATTTTAATTTAAATTTAGAAAAAAAAGTTCCCCAAATGTTCCCAAGTGCCACAATAGCTTAAAAGTTTAAAAAGCAAGTCCGAAACCCCAAACTGTGGCTCTACAACTTCACACGTCCTCTTCAGAGTATGTGCAAATTTGTTTTCCACAGAAGTGCAGGTGATAGGGCAGCCCTGTTCGATCTCAGCCCCATGTCTGCTCTGCCTACACAAGCTGAGCCTCAGCTGGGTCTCCCAGGCCAAGGCAGGGCACTGGAACTTGCCTGCACTGGTGAGGGTCAGGGCTCTGGAGTGACGTTAGGATGGCCCCGGAGTTCCCCTCTCAGCTTCATTACTCCCTGAAGAATGGGCCCAACCCATTCTTCATCTTTGGAGGCCTCAGTTTCCCCATCTGGAAAGCGGGGATAGCAAGCCAGCTTGTGGGCTGGCACTGTCAGGGTACTACAAGCAGACAAAAGTCTCCGTGGTCACATTTATCACCTCTGTGTTCAAAAGAGGACGGGGTTGGTAAACTTTAAATTGGTCTCTTTTTTTTGAACCCCAGAGAATGAGATAGAATCATAGGATGCATGTGAAGGATCAGAGTTTTTGTGTTGCCTCTGCCATGGAGTAGCTGTGTGACACTGGGCAAGTCACCTAACCTCCCTGAACCTCAATTGCCCACCTGGAAAGTGGAGATAGTAACACTTGCCCTGCCTATTCCAGAGTGACACTGGGACTCTTAAGCATCATGTTACATAAACAAGCACTGCAGAGCCATGCTTGTCTGGGAAGAACTCCGGATGTTTTCCATGTCCGCCTTCTTGTGTGCATTAGCCAATGTTAGACGTCTTCTTCAAATCTCCCTTGTGACCAAAGGGAGTTTATATTGCCAGGGCTGGGCTGCGACCAAGGAAATCATGACTTGCATGGGCTGTGGGGTGGAGGTGAGGGATGTACATGGGGTTGGGGACTTTAAAATGAAGGTACTCAGGATACTCCTTCTATAAGATTAATGCAGTTGAGAATGGAAAGGTGACTTTTAGAGAGGGCTATGATTTGTTTCAGTTCATGGGTAACGCTCACTTTCCGACCAACACTGCCACTTTCTAGCTGACTGACCTTGGGCCAATGACTTCAACTCTCTGAGCCTCATTTCACATGTCTGTAAGGTGGGGAAACATGGCCTATCCAGCATGGTCTTTGCAGGTATTCAAGGTGACATTGGTAAAGATCCTGGCCCGGGTCTGGCATGATGATGGTCCCCACTCCATGGTAGCTATTGTCATTTTCTGCAGAGGCCACCAAATGGAGATAATGATGTGGTTGTCTTCCGGCTCAAATGCTGGGAACAGCCAGGAGAACTTTGCTGGGCTTCACCCCTCTGTACTGTGGCTCCAGCAAACCAGAGAGGTGAGGCTGCCAGACCCAACCGGAAGTGGAAATCCTGTTTCCTGTAGGCATTTTTGAAACCCTGCTTTTTGGATCTGTAGCAAATCCAGTGCAGGCAACATTATGTGGAAATAGAAACAGGGCTCCTGCTAGGAGATTGACATTCTGGCTTTCCTTTGGAACCCCTCACTGACTCATCGCCCCTGAAGCAGGAGCCAGCAGGTCCCAAGGCTCCCCTGCTCCTGTCCCTGCCCCAGGGCGAGGTAGGAAGCCGGAAGCCTGGGCAGGCTGAGCCCAGCCGACTGGAACCAGGGAAGAGCCTGTGGGTGGGTGGAAGGGAGGGAAGGAGGCCAGATTCCTCCAGAACTGGGGAAGAGAACAGGTTTTGAAGTTGGGGGAGGGTTTGGGTTTCACAGTGATGGTTTCATGATACCCTGGAGGGTTGCACACTCCTGGTGCATTTTTGTATTCGTGCTTTGAATACAGCCCGCTTCCTTTCAACCCTCCGCTTAAAAAGTTTTGATGTTTTAAGGAAGAAAAATGAGATGATTGTTATTACTTTTCCTTTCGGGGCAAGTGGAGGAGACCTGTGCTCTTTTATGCCGCTGAAGAAAGGTTGCTGGCAACCTCAGGCCTCAGGACTCAAAGAAGAGGGGCTTATAGTCTCCTCTTTGGGTCTGTGTGTGAGGAGGTAGGGGGTGTTGCGCCGCCCGTGGCCCAGGGCGGGCCCTGAGGACCACATCCCTGCCCCCCAGGCTGGTTTTTAGCCTGTCGTGGAAGTGCTGGGACAGAAGCAGCCCCTTCTTCTCTCACTCCCCGGCTGCCCCTCCTAGCCCCTCTTCAGGGGGTCCCCATGTCTCAGCCCGAGGGAGAAGTTGGCTCTGGCCAGAGCCACGCTCACACTCCCACAGGATGCCGCAAGTCCCAGGCCTGGCTCCTGGTAGCAGTGGTGACTTGGTGTCCCTTTTAGCAGGCTTCCATTCCTGGGGAGGGAGAAAGACAGGGGTGCCTGGGGAAGGGAGGGTGGGAGGGCATTTGGGAGGGGTGAGGATCTCTGGTGGAAAAAGGCAGAGAGCTGGATGTCCTCAGGGAGAAATCCTCGAGCTAAGGAGCTGGAGGGCAGCAGGTGGGAGTGAACAGTGATTGTAACTCTTTTTTTTTTTTCTGAGGCTTGTGATCCTGGGCAACAGATTATTATTATTATTATTTTGTAAAAAGGCCAAACCTCTGCCCAGTTCTGAACACTGATTCAGCTCCCTCTTTCTTGAGGCCGCCCGTTGGTTGTGTGGGGTTTCAGGGATGCTTCTGAGGGCAAAGTAAGCCCCTCACCCAGCTGGGGAGAGAAGGCAGTGAGGGAGGGCTGGATCATGCCTGCAGCCTTGGGGAGTGAAGCATTTCCAGGCACTGCTACCAGAGGGGTCAGGCCCCCAGGCCCCTGTCCCCCAAGCCCAGGACACCAGTAGCTGGGAAGGGAAGAGGGGGACTGGCCATCCTGCTCCTCTCCCCTCTGCAAAGTGGACAGAGCTCCTCCTCTTCCTGCTGTGTGTTGCCCGTTTTGAAATCTTACTCCCATCCCCAAAGTATGCTTTTGGATACCAGGTGAAGGGGAAGGATGGTGATGGTGGGGAACAGCTGTTTTAATTTGCCTCAGGCCTATGAATCTCCCTACCTGAACCCCAGCTTGCCATAGAGTCTAACTGGTCCGTGGTCAGAAGGTGGGCTCCATAGCTGTCTGGGGGTTGGGGCTCCCTCCCCCATTTCTGAGCATTCCCAGGGTTTGGGAGTCTGCTTATGATTCTCTGCCAGAGGCCACGGCCACCAGCCCTGAGTGTGGAAACAATGGGACAGATGGGTTGGTTCAAGGCCTTTGGGCAGCTGGTGGTGGGTCTTGGAGAGCTGGGAACCCCTTCCTAGGGAGGCTGGAGACCCTCTGGTCTGTGAGTGGACAGCTGAGAGTGGGGCAGGGGGAAGGAGGGGAGAGGAAGATGGGGGTGCTTCCTGCTGGGCACCCGGGATGTGGGAGGATAGACAACCTCCCAGGCAGAGCGAGTGGGAACTGCCTTAGAGCCTCTCAGCAGCTGTCCCCGGGGAGGCCTGGCTGTGCGGCGGGCGCCCCCTCCATGTGCGCAGCCCAGGCAGCTAGAAGAGAGGCCCAAAGGAAGAGCTGTCAGGAAACTCTGAGGAGGAGGGGTCCGGGCTTGCCAGTTCCGTACCATGGGTTTTCTAGAAGGAACAGGGAACTCCCTGCATGAGGGGAAAGATTTGGAAGTGAGTGGGTTCCTGGGAACAGGCTCTCTCTGGGTTCTGAGTGAGCCCTGGCTGTGAGGGGGTCCTGAGGTGACTCCCCAGGGCCCTTTGTTCCAGCTTCTGTCCCCACTCCTTCCCTTTCTCTGCTCCAGTGCCAACCTCAGGTCATAGGGCAGGTGGCCTTGAGAGAGGGACCTTCCACAGTTCCCCTTCTTTGGCTCCACCAGGAGAAGGGAGTATTTTGCTGATGGCGACATTTCCCAGGGCAGGCCAGAGGAAGGCAGGAACCAGGACTGGCAGGCAGCCAGAACCCTCTTGGACAGAGATATAATTACTTATCATGACCTCTAGCCCAGGCATTGAGCAAAATGGCCCTGTAGGCTGGCACCAACCCTGTCTAGCAAATAAACGCGGCCATGGTGGGGACGGGAGGGCAGGTAAGTGGGCCTTGTAGGAAATGGCAGAGGCCTGTGAGCCCCTGGGGCCTATATATTCCCTCAGCAACACAACCCTACAGACTCCCAGGTTATATTTTCACTCACTGCATCCCATTTGCTCATTTGCTCGCCTCTCTGCATCTCTGTTCTTCATTTCAATGTTATGAATATTGATGATGAGAACAGGAATGCCCATGTGCATGCGCGTGCGTGCACGCACGCACATACACACACACACACACACACACACACACACACACACACGCCCTACTTAATGAACCAAAGGGAAACTTTGATGTTGCTCCAGGACAAGAGGGAGAGCCAGGGGCTGCCAGGCAAGGTGCATCTTTCCTGAAGTCTTCTCCAGTCCTGCTCCTCCAGCTCTCAGCCTCTGCACAGCCACCAGGGTTGCAAAGGGAGCCTTGTGCTTGGAAAGCTACTGGCTCCGCGACCTCTCTCCTTCTCTTCCCTTCGTTCACCTATGCTTCTTTTCATGAAAGATATTTGGCAATAGTTGGGTACTTCAAAAGTCTCAATTCTGCTATCAAAGGGATGCAAAGCTTTTATGGCTAGAATGGGGTTTGTGGTTTATACGGACTTGGTTTGCCCTTCCATGTCTACTCCCCACTGAGACCCTGATTCTCCTCCTGCCCTCTCCCTTCCCTGCACTGTTTCCTCCCTTCCCTCTGCCGTGATAGATGCTAAGGAGTGGGGTGGAGGTGGGAAGTGGGAAGCAACAGTGGCGTATAGGAAAAAGAAAATATACCCCGTGCACATTTTCAACATGTAGTTGAAGAAGCCTAAATTAGGTACTAGAAAAAAAAAAAGGACAGAAACACTGCCTGATATGTGAGCAAGAGCATGAAAATATAGAATGATTATCTCAGAGCAGAGGAGGTGGGGAGCAGGTGGCTGGAGAGAGGCGGGGTAGGTAGGCAGGGCGTCCCTGGCTCACCAATGCGTCTGGTCCACATGGCATTTGGGAAAGCAGATGGGTCATGCTTTTGCAATGAATGGTCAGATGCTTAGGGGGCATTTGTGCTCCTCTGGCCAGGAAAGGGAACAGAGTCCATCCAAGCTGCCCCCCACTCATCTGCCATGGTTGTCCACCCTGGGGGTTTTTCCTCTGAAGGAAAATGAACCCATCTTTTGCCTGCCATGAATCATTGCAGGGCAGGCTGTTACTGGCTAAATTAAAACCCTTGGCAGGGCATCGACTGTGTGCGAGGCAATGCTCTAGGTCCTGTAGGGGCTGGAAAATAAACCGCATGCTGGCCTAGCCTTCAAGTTGCTTTTCAGCCATGAAATTAAGCTCTGCCAAGCAATCGTGATTGTAGGTCAAGTATCGCGCCATCACGGAAGGTGTAAGTATATGTAGGTTTCTCTGTTGAGGATGCGTGTTCCTCAGTAGAAGACAAGCAGGTGGAGGCATCCAGTGATTTCTACCCTGTGGAGGCTGAGGGGTCGGGGGAAGAAAACAGATGACCTCAGCCTAGTTGCTTTAATCTGCTTTTCCAAGCACTGGATGCCCTTGGATGACAGCATCCTCAGCATTAAAACTGGTGAACTGATGAAGTCACCTGGCCTGGAGTGTGTTGGGCAGCCAGTGTCCCCAGAGCTGCTTGTGGGTTTCTGGGGTGGAAGGCAGGGAGGTGCAACTGGCAGGGCCTGATCAGAGGCAGAAAATGACCCCCACAGTGGTCTTTTCCCTGCTAGAGAAAGCAGAGAGCGGGACTGGGGGGGTGGGGGCTTCAAGTACAGATTGGGCACACTCCACCAGACCCCAGCAAGGTCAGCTGCCCCACGCCTGTATCTGGCACTGCTGGTGTGTGCAGGGATGAAACCCAGCATCAGAGAGGTTTTCAGCAAACCTTCCATGCTCACCTTTGGCCAGGTGCTTGTCAGATCCTAGCTTCGTGCTGGCTTAGACTCTCAGTTGTTTGTGTTGACAGCATTAGGAATAAACCGTTTGTTTCATCTTTCCTTTTCTCCACACGTGTCACAGCCAGATTTCAGCTTTGAGTTATTCCCTGAAGAAGCCACACCAACCTTGCTTTCAAGCAAAATGCCTGGGCTTGGGGGAAGGTGTGTATCTGTCCATGTGTGGATGTTGGCTCAGAGCTATAGCTTCTCTGTGGGGGGTGGCCCAAGGGAAGGCTCCTCTGGGGCCCTGGATGGCACATGACTCCCAGTGAGGAGAATTCTGGTGATCTCTGTGGAGGTAGTCAGGGACACAAGGCTTGGCTGTGAGTCTGGTTTTAAAGTGCGTGACAGCCTGAAAAGCATGCAGGGGTTTGGTCCACTCACCTACTTGAAAGCCTGTGGGCAACGTTCTTTTGAGCCAAGACTTCTCTGAATGGCCCTGCTGGTGGAAGGGGTGAGGCAAAGGCCTCTGACTTGGACCCTTTCCACACCAGACTGGCAGCACTTCCCCCAGGCAGCCAGTGGTGGGCCCTGAGCCCTCAGGTCCCCAGCTCCTTGAGGGATGAACCTGGGAGCCCAAGAGCCAGTGGCTGAGCTCTGAGAAGGCTCCATCTCCCACCTGCCCTTGAGCGCGCTCTCAGGCTGAGAACACGGTCTCATCAGGCGCCTTCCTGGCCTGATGCTGTGCTGTCTACGTCACACGGTCGATTCACAAAAGCCAGAACTAGACCTCAACCAGGTCATCTCCCCGTTGCCAAGTGGGTTCAGGGTGAGGGCAATTTGTAAGCTCAATTTCTCTGACAGCCAAGACATGGAGCATCTCTGCTAAGAAGCCAAAAGAAATTGGTTTTCTTCTTCTCATTGCTGAAGCCCCTCTGTGTCTCTTCTCAGGGACAGGCTGGTCCAGTGGCTTTGGTGAGGGCGCCTCCATTTGTGAACGCTGGGATTCCTCTGGGTGGGCTTTGGCAGGTGGCTCCTATGGTAGGAAGGATGACCAGGTCCCTGGGAATGAGCTGCCTACCTGCTGCTCCACGAGGAAGCTCAGGCCTGCACAGGCTCCACCAGGCCTTGGATGCCCTCTAGTTGAGTCAGAGACCCTGGAAACACACTGAGATCTCCAATTGCTGCCTCCATTGATGTCTCTAGACCTGCAGATACGAAGCAAACCTGGGATTGCTTCTTCCAGGTATGGGCACCAGAGAGGGAAGCCACTGCAACATTTTATCCCCATCATTCCAAAATGCTTGCTTGTCTCTTTTACCTCACACTCACAACTCCTTCTGAGACTCTCAGTCATAAAGGAATGACCAAGAGAGTGGGTCTCCAGTGAGAGAAATGCCTATGAAAGAGGGTTTCCCTTTTTGCTCTTTTGAACACCCTCCCCACTGATCCTTGGGACCCAACGCCGCATTGCCTCTTGCAGATGAGGTTTTGCCTTGGGCTGCTTTGGTACTTCAGACCAGGACTGAGTCTGACACAGCTTTCATGAGGTTACAGAAAAGGGCTACAGATTTGGGAAGCTGTGTGTAATGGTCTTGAGACAATATCTCCATTTGGCCCACCCTGGCTTCTCTAAAAAGCAACGACAGCAACAGACAAACAAAAAGCTCCCACCTCCCACCCCGTTAGCTGTCCTCCTCCTTCACTGTGATGTGGTTGCGGTCTCTGTAGGTGTGTGTGCCACCCTTGTCCTCTGTCCTCTGGGGATGTGCCCTTCCCACGTGTGTCAGGTTCCCACTCTTTCGTGGTTCCTAACGTGAAGTGCTGTGATGTTTCTGCCCTGCCTAAGGAACGTATCAAGCTCTCTCAGTGTTTCAGTGTTGGAGATTGAGGCTGTGCCACATCTTCTGCCATCCTAAGGGGACATGATGGTTCTGTGATTCCCAGAGAGCTGGCAGATTGTGACAATCTCCAGGAGAACCTACAGATTGGAAGCAGCCCACACCTGATGTGGACTCCTGACCCGGGACTCACTCTTCATTCAGAAGACTGGTGGCCCACGTGCCAGGACCACCCCACCTCTCTTGCTGCCTTTTCTCCTGTCCTGATGGGGTTCTGGGAGGGAGACCTGTCGCTGATGAGATGAAGAATGTGGGGATCGAGCAGCCTTCTTCTTTGGGACCCCTCGATATCCCATGGAATGCTCGCACGTTCTCAAAGACTGAGTCACAAGCCCCTACCCCTTCCTTGCTGTGGTTAGTATCTTGTTCTGTGATTGGTTAGCAATGTTGACTACCCACGTAGTGAATCTTTTGTCTGCAATTTAGAGAATGTGTAAACAAATAAAAGGCTTTAAAACTCTTGGAAACTCTTATTTTCCCTACGGATAGTTA